ATGGCGCGCATATGTGGCAGTTTAGGTCCTGCTGATGGTTGTGGGAAGCTGGGCCGGGAGCAGCCTCTGAGACAGAGATCAGGGACAGGGCTGCTTAGGCGGCAGACCCGGGGAAGCATAGGCCTGGACTGGGTGTGGGTGGGACACTGGCCTTGGCCTCCGGGGAATGGGCCCTGCATTCCCGGGGATCTGAGCAGTTCAGCTCCCCCAGCTGAGTGTGAGGTGGACAGCAGTGGACATTCGCTTGTTTCCAGGCTGGGGCTGTTGTGCAGAGCGCTGCTGTGGGCCAGCACACTTGGTTCACGGGGGTGGCATGGCTGGGCCATGAGGCTGGCAGAGGGGTGCCTTGTGCAAAAGCTCCCAACGCTGCCCTGTTTGGCCCCTGCGCGCCCTGGCCGACCGCCCACAGCGCCCGCGGCCCTGATGTTCTGGGGCTGGTTTCTAGGCAGGGCAGCCCCTGCCCTCTGAGATTTTGGCCCGGCGGGGAACGGATGAGGGCTGGCAAGTGTCATAGGTAGGCGTCCCTGGGCCTTAATGGCAGGGCCCACGAGGGACCGGGCTGCCTGACAGTGCCCCAGGTTGGGCTGGGCTCCCGGTCCCGCTGGGCCGCACGCTGGAGTGGGCGCGGGGCAGCAGTGGCTTCCTCGTGTGCCAGGCTCTTCCCGGAGCGCGGGTTGAGTCTTGAGAGATAACCTGCGTGAAGACATGTGTAGTGATGGGGCTCTGGGCAAGAGAGGCCGACTGCAACAGAGGGGTCCCAGTGAGGCTACCACCCACCCTGGGAGACGGGTGTGTGGGAGCTGCGGTATAGTGAGCCTCGGCGCCGCTCACCTCCCTCTGGGGCGCCCCTCCCGGCTTTGGGGGCTCCCGGGCCCTCGGCGCCTCCTGCAGTACTGACCGCCGCCAGCAGGGGCCGCCTCAGTCTCTGCACAGCGGAGACCGCCCCGCGCTTGAGGGCACGGGCCCGCCCCTCTCAGAGCAAAGGTTTGCAGCGGGGCTGGCGGGTGACATCTACTGCGGGGCAGCCTCAACCTGACACTCAGCAGCAAGTTAGGCCTATCTACAAATCTCCTGCTCTGTGCCCGCGCAGTCCAGTGGAGGAGATATTCCTAATTAGGGGGCACTTCCAAGGGGCGGAGTCTCCGCGGCGAGTGGCCGTGGAGGGGCGCAAGGCAGACGGTCTCCAGCCACGATACCTGGGCCAATCCCAGCCTGTCACGTCATGCCTAGTGAGCTGAACAAGCTGCGTAACTGTCGTGTGCCTCAGTTTCCCCACGTGTATAATGGAAATGATTACAATAAACAGGACCTTTTTGAGGAGTTGCCATGAGGACTGTCAGGTAAGTTCTGGACTTAGAACGGTAGCATTCCGGCCAGACCCCCATTCCTGTTTCCTTCTCTTAGGCCGGCCAGCTCCAGCAGGTCAGTCTGCGAGTCAGGAGAAATCACTGGGAAATCCCCTGGATATAGTAACACATGACAGCACCATTGAATTAATCATCAACTTTGTAACGTGATCTCTGGCCCATAAAAAGCAGACCTGCTGAATCTTTGGTAACCTGTCCACTGGCCTTCTCCAGGCAGTTCCTTCTAGACCTGGGGACCTGTGCCCGAGGACCTTAGACTGATGGGTGCCCAGCTCTGCTTCGAGGCCAGTAAGTAGACCTCCTGCAAGCCTGGAGCTTGGTAGCACTGACACTCCCCATCCTCAACCCACAGACGCCAAGGCGCCCCGAGAGGCACTTCGCTTCCATGCCGAGGCCAAGGGCGCACAGGTGCGTCTGGACACGCGTGGCTGCATCGCGCACAGGCGCACCACGTTCCACGACGGCATCGTGTTCAGCCAGCGGCCGGTGCGCCTGGGCGAGCGTGTGGCGCTGCGAGTGCTGCGGGAGGAGAGCGGCTGGTGCGGCGGCCTCCGCGTGGGCTTCACGCGCCTGGACCCCGCGTGCGTGTCCGTGCCCAGCCTGCCGCCCTTCCTGTGCCCCGACCTGGAGGAGCAGAGCCCGACGTGGGCGGCCGTGCTGCCTGAGGGCTGCGCGCTCACTGGGGACTTGGTCCGCTTCTGGGTGGACCGCCGCGGCTGCCTCTTCGCCAAGGTCAACGCCGGCTGCCGGCTCCTGCTGCGTGAGGGCGTGCCCGTCGGCGCCCCGCTCTGGGCCGTGATGGACGTGTATGGGACCACTAAGGCCATCGAGCTGCTGGGTGAGGCGACCATGGGGACCCCGCAGGGGAGGGTCCTGGACCTGAGTTTCTCTCTCTGCCTCAGATCCCACAGCCAGCCGGCTCCCAACACCCATGCCATGGGACCTCAGCAACAAGGCTGTGCCTGAGCCCAAAGGTGAGTGCCTTCCCAAGAATCAGGGACTCCCCTGTGCCCTGACCTGTGTTGCTCCCTCTTCCAGCCACACCAGGAGAGGAGTGTGCCATCTGCTTCTATCACGCTGCCAACACCCGCCTTGTGCCCTGCGGCCACACATACTTCTGCAGATACTGTGCCTGGCGGGTCTTCAGCGATACGGCCAAGTGCCCTGTGTGCCGCTGGCAGATAGAGGCGGTAGCCCCTGCGCAGGGCCCTCCTGCTCTGAGGGTTGAGGAAGGCTCATGAAAGGAGGCTTCCCAGTATGAGTGGCAGCCCGGGCCTAGATCTGAGTCTGGCCCCTGCAGAGAGGAAGGAGGCGCAGCCCTACCTTCTTTCTGGGGAAGAGTCAGAAAGGCTGATTAGCAAGAGGTGCGGCAGAGAGAGGAAGGCAGGGAGGTGCTGTCTGCTGCCTCCACCTGTTCCCCAACAGGATAGCAAGGAAAAACCCCTCTTTCTGTCCATGCCAGAACTATCCTTCTGATGGGGTGCTTTGTTTAGAGATGGGGTGGCCCAATCCCCAATCAGTTTTACATCTGAGGGAGTTCAGGTATCTGTTGTGACTGGTGAAGCCCTGTACCTCCTGGGTATTGAAGAACCTGGACTTGAAGCAGGAGGTATCTGCAAGGAATGTATAAAGTTCCACATGGAAGCTGGGTTGCCTCCCACAAGTCCCCAGTAGAGTGGATCTGTAGTTACCCGCCCTGCCTCCCTTTCAGGGTGGTCATGAGGTCCCAGAGAGACCATGCATCTGAAGATGATTTAAAACATGAAAGTGTATTGTTGTCACTGTGGTAATTTCCTTGCCAGTTTCTGAGATATCAAAATAAAGTTTGTGTTTCCTGAATGATTTTGTAGTGCCTGTATCCTCTTGCTTGC